CTGTGGTAAATGCTAAAGGGGTCAGTCTCTCCCTAAACCACTTTCTTTTCTTAATCCAGCAGTCAAGGTGATCTGGATGAGACTCAAGTCTCCCCAGCCTTGCTTCATTTTTGCTTATGTCTTCACAACCCAATTCTCATTTACATTCCCTATTCCTTACCCTACTTCACTTACCTTAATGGCAGTGATGGCAAAGGCTATTTTCCGCCGCCCATCGATGTTGGTGTTGAGTACTCGCAAAATATGCTGGAACTTTTCAGGGATCACTAGAGACTAGTTGAAAAAGTACGGGGGAAGAAATCAGACACAGTAAACTATCAAACAGTAAGGCCGATAAGGCAAACGAACTTCATACAAAAAGGTTAAGCCTGTCACACAAGTGGCAAGACACCCGCCCCCCATTCCTTAGGTTTTCACACCACAGAGCAAACTCCTCAGTCCTGCAGAGTAGGCACATGAAGCGTTCAAGCTTGGGAAAATGCAACCTCTGGAGAGAGGAAGCAGGTCTCCTGCCCATTCCCAAAAGTGCGTGGCAAAAGCCAGAGTTCCCCATATACGCCCAAGCCTTAGACAGCTTTCGTGCGCCCGAGCAGTGACCCTTCCTCGGGCCCGCTCTCCGGAATTGGAAATCTTTGGTGTCCCTTTCCAGGGACGCGATCCAAGGCTCCATACAGAAAGTCGCAGGCCCTCAGGGCAGGACGTTTCCAGAACCCTGACAGCCGGCTTTCCTTGCCCGAGCTGCGATGCCGCTGGATCACGGCACGGATTCCAGTCTTACCATGGCTGCAGCACAAGCGGCGGCGTGTAGGCCTCCTGTGGAAGAGAGAGCGGAAGTGACGCGATATCATTATATAGCTTCCAGGAGGAAGAGGCGGTGCGATCTAGGAGAAGTGCTTCCGGAAACTGTTTCAGCGCGACCTGGCTGGATTTATGAGAGTATGGCTTGGGTACCACAACTTCCGGTGCGCCTTTCTTTACAGTTCGTAAGGTTCATAGGTAAGAGAACAGCGAAGGTTCCGGGGCTAGTTTGTGTTTCAGACTTCCATATTTCCATTTGCAGTTGGGTGAAGTGGTTAGAGCTGAAAGGGGACAGCTGGAGTCAAACAACTTAACTCAAATATCTGGGAACGATTTCGCGCTGAGGAAGACCCTTTGGGACTTGTAGCTCCACTCCGGGGAACGGACTCGCCGGGACTGACAGTTGCCGGAAGTGAGGCTGCGGGGAATGGCCGCCGCTGCGACCATGGCGGCTGCGGCCCGGGAACTGGTGTTGCGGGCTGGGACCTCAGATATGGAGGAGGAAGAGGGCCCGCTGGTGAGAGCGCGGAGCTGTTTCTCCTCCGTAGTTCCGGTGCTCCTAGCTTCAGAAAGACCTGAGCTGGGTTTAGGCACAAGGGTGGGAACTTGGCTGCTACCCGTGATATTACCTGTTTGGCTCCCCGTACCCTTCCCTGTGATCAGACCCGACCCTGAGCGGGACCCTAGTGGCTGAAACTCATGTTCTGGGGCACAAAATTTCAACTTCACTCCACATTTTGGGGTAGAGTCACGAAGTAGTATAGTGTAAAGGTTAAGAACATGGCCTCTGAAGCCAGACTGCCTGAGTTCTATCTCTGCCACTTACACGCTGTGTGCCCTTGGGCAAGTTAACCAGCTTCTCTGTGCCATCATTTCTCACACCTTTAAGGTGAGGAAGATAGAACCTATTGTATACATCGTCGTTAGGATTAGATGAATATGTGTAAGATTGCACCTGGCATGCAGGTAAACACTATGTGTTTTGACATTTCTAGAAATACCCTACTCCCATTAACTTATCCCTTTCCAGGCGGGTGGTCCTGGGCTCCAGGAACCACTGCAACTTGGGGAGTTGGATATCACTTCTGATGAATTCATCCTGGATGAAGTGGATGGTAAGCGATGGCATGGGGTGGGTGCAGTACCTCCTTCTGACCTGTCATCTTTATGTTCTCCCAGGGTGTAGATCTCCGTCACTATTCAAAGCAAGTTGAGCTGGAGCTACAGCAGATTGAACAGAAATCCATTCGGGATTGTATCCTCCAGCAGAGGGAAGGGGTGGTGCTAACCATGAGGCCCCTTGACTTTTTGTGGATCAGATATTCAAGAGAGTGAGAATATAGCATCTCTACACAACCAGATCACAGCCTGTGATGCTGTCCTGGAGGTTAGTAATCATGACCTGTGACCCCTAATAGCTAGCACTCCGGCAACATCTACCCTCCCTACAGCGAATGGAGCAGATGTTGGGAGCTTTTCAGAGTGACCTCAGCTCCATCAGCTCTGAGATCCGGACACTGCAGGAACAGTCAGGAGCCATGAACATTCGACTTCGAAATCGCCAGGCAGTTCGGGGGAAACTTGGGGAGCTTGTTGATGGTCTGGTGGTGCCTTCTGCTCTGGTCACGTGAGTTACCAGTTTGAAGGGTTATAATGTCCTGTAACTCATCCCACCCCTCCCTGCTAACCAGGGCAATTCTGGAGGCTCCAGTGACAGAGCCCAGGTTCTTGGAGCAGCTACAGGAGCTGGATGCCAAGGCAGCCGCAGTCAGAGAGCAGGAAGCTAGAGGCACAGCAGCCTGCGCAGATGTCAGAGGCGTGCTCGATCGGCTCCGGGTCAAGGTGGGAAGTAGGGATGGATACCCTGGAGGCTATTCATGCCCTGTGTTTGGTTCCCCACATCTAGGCAGTGACGAAGATCCGAGAGTTTATCCTCCAGAAGATTTATTCCTTCAGGAAACCCATGACCAACTATCAGATCCCCCAGACGGCCCTGCTGAAGTACAGGTCACAACCCCAAGGAAGTGCATGGGATGGCCACAGGTAGACTGACATGTTCCTGACCCCCTAGGTTCTTCTATCAGTTTCTGCTGGGCAATGAACGAGCAACAGCAAAGGAGATCAGGGATGAATATGTGGAGACGCTGAGCAAGATTTACCTGTCTTACTACCGCTCTTACCTGGGGCGGCTCATGAAGGTGCAGGTAAGGTCAGGAGGGAGAGGTATTCCTGGGCAACGGTTATCAGTTCTCTTTTCTCTTTCCTTAGTATGAGGAAGTCGCTGAGAAAGATGATCTAATGGGTGTGGAAGATACAGCAAAGAAAGATATCCTAGTACTGGGGAACCCTCATGCCAGGTCATTGTTTTCCCTGACTCTGACCCATCTTACGATTCTTCTCAAAGCCATCGCTCCGCAGCAGGAACACCATTTTCACCCTAGGAACCCGCGGCTCTGTCATCTCCCCCACTGAACTTGAGGCCCCCATCCTGGTGCCTCACACAGCGCAGCGCGGAGAGCAGAGGGTATGAGGAGGAACAAGCTTCAGTCACGAAAGTCTGTTTTTCTTCTTTACTCCTCCTCTCCCAGTATCCATTTGAGGCCCTCTTCCGCAGCCAGCACTACGCCCTCCTAGACAATTCCTGCCGCGAATACCTTTTCATCTGTGAATTTTTTGTTGTGTCTGGCCCAGCTGCACACGACCTGTTCCATGCTGTCATGGGCCGTACACTCAGCATGACCCTGGTAAGACTCCTGTTTCCTGTACCATTCAACACTTTAATCCTCTGTTTGTTCCCCAATCACACAGAAACACCTGGATTCTTATCTAGCTGACTGCTACGATGCCATTGCTGTTTTTCTCTGTATCCACATTGTTCTCCGGTTCCGTAACATTGCAGCAAAGAGGGATGTTCCTGCCCTGGACAGGTCACTGAATTCTGGTCCTTGATGCCCAACAGTGGCTGACCTCTGATTCTGATTAAGCCCACAGGTACTGGGAACAGGTGCTTGCCTTGCTATGGCCACGGTTTGAACTGATCCTGGAGATGAATGTTCAGAGCGTCCGAAGCACTGACCCCCAGCGCCTAGGGGGGTTGGATACTCGGCCCCACTATGTGAGGGAGGGCAAGGGTAACAAAGGGTTCTTTGGGTGTGATTTTCCTTCCCACTCTCTCCTAGATCACACGCCGCTATGCAGAGTTCTCCTCCGCTCTTGTCAGTATCAACCAGACAATTCCTAATGAACGGACCATGCAATTGCTGGGACAGCTGCAGGTGAGGGTCGGACAGGAGACACTTCCCAGCAGCTGGTGTCACCTCTTCCTCTCTGCCTTTTCAGGTGGAGGTGGAGAATTTTGTCCTCCGAGTGGCAGCTGAGTTCTCCTCAAGGAAGGAGCAGCTTGTGTTTCTGATCAACAACTATGACATGATGCTGGGTGTGCTGATGGTAATAGGTGCTCCTTCTCCTTGCCTTCCTACCAAACTAGACATTTCCCTTTGTCTTCCCTTAGGAGCGGGCTGCAGATGACAGCAAAGAGGTTGAGAGCTTCCAGCAGCTGCTCAATGCTCGGACACAGGTAGGGGTGTGGGGAAAAGGGAAGAGACAGCCACACCTGTGTATATGTGTTTGTGTCTTTCCAGGAATTCATTGAAGAGTTGCTGTCTCCCCCTTTTGGGGGTTTAGTGGCATTTGTGAAGGAGGCTGAGGCTTTGATTGAGCGTGGACAGGCTGAGCGACTTCGAGGGGAAGAAGGTATGAGGAAAATATGGTAATGATGGGATCAGCCCTCTCTGACACTGTTTCCTCCTGCTATTAGCCCGGGTAACTCAGCTGATCCGTGGCTTTGGTAGTTCCTGGAAATCATCAGTGGAATCTCTGAGTCAGGATGTAATGCGGAGTTTCACCAACTTCAGAAATGGCACCAGTATCATTCAGGTGACCTGCAAGTCCCAGGCCCCACTCAGATCGGTTTGATCCCTCAATGACTTTCTTTGACCAGGGAGCGCTGACCCAGCTGATCCAGCTCTATCATCGCTTCCACCGGGTGCTGTCCCAGCCGCAGCTCCGAGCCCTCCCTGCCCGGGCTGAGCTCATCAACATTCACCACCTTATGGTGGAGCTCAAGAAGCATAAGCCCAACTTCTGATGTGCCAGAAACCGCCCTGAGATCTGCCGGTCATCTCCATGGACTTCTGCACCCCATTCCATACCCTTCTTCACCTGGGGTACCCCTTCCAGTTTTCCCCTTGCTTCCCAGGCCCTTGACATGGCTTACCTGCCTTCACTCCCAGCACCTTGCCCAACAGGATAAGCTGGATCCCCTTGGCCTTCTGAATATCCCAGTGTCTTCAGGTTTCCCAAGACCACTTCCCTGTGGGCTTCCAAAATGGCCTTTATCATTTCTCCAGTCTGTCACCCTCCTTTCCTGCTCCCATACACCCAAGGCTTGTTTCTTCCCCTGTAAAAACCACTGCCTCAATCTCTGGTTCACTCAACTAGTCACCATGTCCTGAGGCATGAAGCCTCCTCAGCTCTTGGAATTGCTGGCAAGGGGTGACTGCCTCTGAGTCATTGTGTTTTTCAAAGTGATTTCTTTTCTGTAGCTTTTTGACCTAAGATCTCAGCAATTTGAACACTAACCTCTCCCCTCCTGGCTCAAGAATTACTCCGAAGTCAGTCTGCAGAAAATAAATATTTAGTATGACATGACACTTATCCCATTTCCTTTCTCCTTCCTCCTG